GTGTTTGAGGATGGCTGGAGCTGTGCAGAGCATCTCCTGTGACTTGAGGATGTGCCAGTCATGTCCTTGGTACCACTCGGGATAATTCTTACTCCAAAGACTGTAAACACTAAAAATGAAGTGCCTAATGTACAGTAAGTGCTCAGTATTTGGCTGATTAAATAGCAAATGCTTTCACTGCATGCGATATCCAAAGAACTACTTTGTAAAGTTTTGTATATAAATTAATTAGACCCTCACAACAATCTTATTAAGAGGTACTATTGTCACAACTCCCCATTCTTCAGATAAGGAAATGGGCATAGGGACATTCCTAAGATACTCAGTAGCAAGTGACCAAGCACAATATTCAAACCCGAGCCGGTCGGCACCAAGTTTAAAATTATGCAGTGTAGCCGGGCACGGTGGCTCACGTCTGTACTCTCAGCATTTTGGGAGGCCGAGATGAGTGGATTGCTTGAGTTCAGGAGTTTGTGACCAGTCTGAGCAACATGGCAAAAACCTGTCTCTACAAAAAATACAAAAATTAGCTGGATGTGGTGGTGCGCCTGTAGCCCCAACTACTCAAGAGGCAGAGGTGGGAGGATGGCTTCAGTCCAGGAGGTGAAGGTTGTGGAGATCGCGCCACTGCACTCCAGTCCAAGCAACATAGCGAGACCTTGTCAAAAAAAAAAAAAAATGAATGAATGAAAGAATTATGCAGTGATACTGCCCAGAGGATAGAGTGCACGTGAAATGCTTAACAGTGAAGTCGGTGTTCCTGATGGCCGCGGGTCGGCTGAACCGGACTCCCAGCGCCCGAGAGGAGGCCAGGGGAACTACAATGCCCACAAGGCTCCGCGCCTTCCTCGATGTACTTCCGGCTGGCCTGGGACTCAGGCTGAACATTGGTTCTCTGTGCGGGGCGGTGGCGGGGATTGGAGGGCGGGAGCTGTGCTGACTTAGGATTGGCAAAATCGCTATCAGCCACGCCTCTAAAACCCGGAAGTAACCTCCCCGGTAGTCCCACGTGTAGCGGAGAAACAGTAGTTAGGATGGCTGAAGGGGATACTCACCGGCTGAAGGCCGACTGTGATTCCCCCTACCCCCACAAGGCGATTTTGACCCCCTGAGGGCTGCTCTAGAGGACTCAGGCCCCGAAGCTGTCCCAGGGAGGTCCCCGCTGCATCCCACCACCCAAGCTGTGCCTCATGGAGTCGATGTTTAGCAGCCCTGCCGAGGCGGCGCTGCAGCGAGAGACCGGGGTGCCAGGACTGCTTACTCCTCTTCCGGACCTGGACGGAGTGTACGAGCTGGAGCGAGTCGCTGGATTTGTCCGCGACCTGGGGTGTGAACGAGTGAGGACAGACTTAGGGAAGGGTGGCTCGCCGCTGTCCCTGACTCCATGGTTTATGCTTATAGGTTGCCTTGCAGTTCCCTGACCAGCTATTGGGAGATGCTGTGGCTGTGGCTGCACGACTGGAGGAGACGACAGGGTCAAAGATGTTCATTCTGGGTGACACAGCCTACGGCAGGTGTGAACTTGGCCTTAGGTGGGCCAGGCCTGAAACCATTTTATTCACTGACCACATTTCCCAGTGATGACAGCAACTCGCCTCCAGAAGAGAACCCATTTCTCTGATGCTATCTTCCCTGCAGCTGCTGCGTGGATGTGCTGGGTGCTGAGCAAGCTGGAGCTCAGGCTCTCATACATTTTGGCCCTGCCTGCTTAAGCCCTCCAGCCCGCCCACTGCCCGTTGCCTTCGTGCTTCGTCAACGTTCTGTGGCCTTGGAGCTCTGTGTCAAGGCCTTTGAGGCCCAGAACCCAGACCCCAAAGCGCCTGTGGTGCTGCTGAGTGAGCCGGCCTGTGCCCATGCCCTGGGTAAGGGGTTTTGCCTGTGTATGCACAAAGGGTCCAACCTCAACACTACCTCCTTCTCTTCCAGAGGCTTTGGCTACTCTCCTGCGCCCACGGTACCTGGACCTGCTAGTCTCCAGCCCAGCTTTTCCCCAACCAGTGGGTTCCCTGAGTCCAGAGCCTATGCCCCTAGAGCGTTTTGGGCGCCGCTTCCCCCTTGCCCCAGGGAGGCGTCTAGAAGAGTATGGTGCCTTCTATGTAGGGGGCTCTAAGGCCAGCCCTGACCCAGACCTTGACCCAGACCTGAGTCGGCTGCTCTTGGGGTGGGCACCAGGTCAACCCTTCTCCTCCTGCTGTCCAGATACAGGGAAGACTCAGGATGAGGGTGCCCGGGCTGGACGGCTAAGGGCACGAAGACGATATCTGGTAGAGAGGGCCAGAGATGCCCGCGTGGTAGGGCTGCTGGCAGGCACACTGGGTGTAGCCCAACACCGTGAGGCACTGGCCCACTTGCGGAACCTGACTCAGGCTGCTGGCAAGCGTAGCTATGTGTTGGCCCTGGGGCGGCCCACCCCTGCCAAGCTTGCCAACTTCCCTGAGGTGGATGTCTTTGTGCTATTAGCCTGTCCTCTGGGTGCTCTAGCCCCCCAGCTTTCTGGTAGCTTCTTCCAGCCTATACTGGCACCATGTGAGCTGGAAGCTGCCTGCAACCCTGCCTGGCCACCTCCAGGCCTGGCTCCCCACCTCACACATTATGCGGACTTATTGCCTGGTGAGTAGTGGGGGCATTGCCTAAGCTGGAAAGAGTATGGATTTTCTTTCCTCCTCCCTTTCAGGCTCTCCCTTCCACGTGGCTCTCCCACCACCTGAGTCAGAGCTGTGGGAAACCCCAGACGTGTCACTCATTACTGGAGATCTCCGACCCCCACCTGCCTGGAAGTCATCAAATGATCATGGAAGCTTGGCTCTGACCCCACGGCCCCAGCTGGAGCTGGCTGAGAGCAGTCCTGCAGGTAAATGTACAAGTCTCCACTCCCAGCTGAGCGCGCACTCAGACTGAGCCCCCTCCCTCTACAGCCTCATTCCTTAGTTCCCGGAGCTGGCAAGGGCTGGAGCCCCGCCTGGGTCAGACGCCAGTGACAGAAGCTGTGAGTGGAAGACGAGGGATTGCCATCGCCTATGAGGATGAGGGAAGCGGCTGATACCATGTGGGGCTGGAGACATAGATGGACTTATGAATGGCTGCTAGGACCTTTAGTGCTCCCTGCACCAACCTCCCATCCCCCTGCCAAGATCCTTGAAGGACCCTGGAAGGAGGGAGAGCAGGCAGCCCTTCACAGGATAGGATCCGTCTCTGTCCTGTCCTGGCACTGGCACAAGCTCAGCACATGCCCAGTAATGCGTGTTGTTTGGCTGATGGAATAAAGGGCTTAGGGACTTCCCTGAGGCCTCTGGACCCATCTGTCTTCCTGAGGGCAGCCCAGGACCTTTGGCCAATCCCAGTTCCCAGGCTGCAGTTGAGGGTCTGTCCTTGTCAAAAGGCAGGTGCTAGACAGTCTAGACCAGGGTTTCTCAAACTCGTACTTGACATTTGGGGCCAGATAATTCTTTGTTGTGGGGCTGTCTGGTGTATGGTAGGGTGCTCAGCAGCATCCCTGGCCTCTGCCCACTAGACATCAGAAGCACTCCCCCAGTTGTGACAACCAAAAATATCTCCAGACCTTGGCAAATGTTATCTGTGGGGGAAAATTGCCCTCAATTGAGAACCACTGGTCTAGCTAGACCTGCACTGTCCAGTACAGTAGCCACTAAATACATGTGGCTAAACTTAAATTTAAGTTAATTAAGATTAAAAGCTCAGTTTCTCAGTCACATTAGTCATTCAAGTGTTCAGACAGCCACATGAGGGGACAGTGCAGCTACAGGATATGCCATCATGGCAGAAAGTTCTATTGGTTGGACAGCGTTGGTCTATACTGACTCTTATTTCTCAGGGAGATCACAGCAACCTAAATAAACCAGATACCTTTTCTCTTTGTGTTTCTTTTTAATTCATGAAATACT